GAGATGGGGTTTCACCATGTTGGCCAGGCTGGTCTCAAACTCCTGACCTCAAATGACCCATCCCCCTCGGCCTCCCAAAGTGCTGGGATTACAGGCATGAGCCACTGCGCCCAGCCAATTTTTAAATTTTTTCTGGAGATGGGGTGCTCGCTATGTTGCCCAGGCTGGTCTCAAACTCTAGGCCTCAAGTCCTCCTGCTCCGACCTCCCAAAGTGCTGAGATTACAGGCATGAGCCACTGTGCTCAGCCCCAACAATTATTTTTGACAGATAATAGGGATGTCTCCTTGCTCTCTGTGTCTGGCCAAGTAGCCCCAGGTGACACTCGTTTTTTTTTGTTTTTGAGACGGAGTCGTGCTCTGTTGCCCAGCCTGGAGTCCAATGCCGTGGTCTCGGCTCACTGCAATCTCCGCCTCCTGGGTTTAAGTGATTCTCCTGCCTCAGCCTCCAGAGGAGCTGGGACTACAGGTATGTGCCACCACACCTGGCTAATGTTCTTATTTTTAGTAGAGACGGGATTTCGCCATGTTGGCCAGGCTGGTCTCGAACTCCAGACCTCATGATCCACCCGCCTTGGCCTCCTAAAGTGCTGGGATTACAGGTGTGAGCCACCATGCCCGGCCGTGACACTCGTTTTATAGCATCAGGCTGGTGACCAGAATGTCATGGCTTCTGGGCAGAGGCCAGCTTCCATGCCGTGTCCTGTCTTCCTAGTGCAGATGTCCCCAGCTGCAGAGAGTACCAGTGTGAGGGAATGGGCTCCAGACTCCCAGAGGGGCCACAGGGATGGCCACGCCAAGCTCTGGGGAGTAGCCGATTCCCCAGCACCTGCCTGCCCATGCACCTTTGGGGTGACTCATAAGACAGGGTGGGGCTCCCACCTGCCCTCTCCCAAAAGGCAATCAGCTATAAAGGCTCTCAGAGGCCCACCCAGCCCCAGGTCATCAAACAAGCCCCAGTTCCATGGCAACCATTATACCCATTCATCAAGGAGATGTAGAGGGAGGTGCTTCCTGGTTCACCCCACCCTCAGCAGAGACAGACCCCAGATCTGGGCCCAGGACTTTGTGCAGGGAGGGGAAATGCAGGTGACTCAGCCCCTATTCCTCCATCAAACCAGTTTCTTTCCCACTCTGTTCCCTCTCCCACCAGACTGGACTCTGAAATGGGCACGTACAGAGACGAAGAGACCCCAACATGCTTCAGGCTTTGAGTGGAGAGGACACAGCCTCTGCTGGGACAGGGAACAGAGGGATGTGGAGTCCCTGAAGATGCTTTTGGACAATGGTCTGAGGTTGGGACAGTGGCAGGAGATACCATTCACCCAGGATCTCCAGGACAAGAGATCAGCCTGGCAGTTACATGTGTTTTTTTTTCAAACTGGTTGCCAGGTTGGCATGAACGATGACATCAGAGATTCCGACCTTCCTGATTGGAGGGACCGGACTCCGTGGTGCCTGGAGATCAGTTGGACAACAGTATCTTCTCAGAGCTGTTCTCCACTCCTGACTTCTCCTAGGCTTGAGAATTGATAACATACTCTTCTGGATCCTAGCAGTGTCCAGAAGAAGGCCATGGACAGAACGGAGACTAGGTTCCGTAAGAGGGGACAGATTACGGGAAAGATCACGACCAGCCGTCAACCGCACCGCCAGAATGAGCAGAGTCCCCAGCGGAGCACCTCGGGGTACCCCCTCCAGGAGGTGGTGGATGATGAAGTGTTGGGACCATCAGGTGAGGGGACTGGTGGAAGAAGAGGTGGGATAGCATTACACAGTGGCCTGGTTTCTTTACTCAGCCCCTGGGGTAGATCCCAGCCCCCCATGTAGGTCCCTTGGCTGGAAAAGGAAGAGGGAGTGGTCAGATGAATCTGAGGAGGAGCCGGAGAAGGAGCTCGCCCCTGAGCCTGAGGAGACCTGGGTAGTGGAGACGCTGTGTGGGCTCAAGATGAAGCTGAAGCAACAGCGAGTGTCACCCATCCTCCTTGAGCACCACAAGGACTTCAACAGTCAGCTTGGTAGGAGGACACCCCAGAGAGCACCTCCAATCGCATTACACCGTGGCCTGGTTTCTTTACTCAGCCCCTGGGGTAGATCCCAGCCCCCCGCATAGGTCCTTTTGCTGGAAAAGGAAGATGGAGTGGTGGGACAAATCTGAGGAGTCGGAGGAGGAGCCACGGAAGGTGCTCGCCCCTGAGCCTGAGGAGATCTGGGTGGCGGAGATGCTGTGTGGCCTCAAGATGAAGCTGAAGCGACGGCGAGTGTCGCTCGTGCTCCCTGAGCACCACGAGGCCTTCAACAGGCTGCTTGGTAGGAGGACACCCCAGAGAGCACCTCCAATCTTCTCACACTGACATCTGCTCTCTAATCACAGAGGATCCTGTCATTAAAAGATTCCTGGCCTGGGACAAAGATCTGAGGGTGTCGGACAAGGTAAGGTTGTTCTCCATGTAACTGTTCCTGTTTCTCCCTCTCTGTGTTCCTTTCTCTCCATCAGTATCTCCTTGCTATGGTCATAGCGTATTTCAGCCGAGCCGGCTTCCCCTCCTGGCAATACCAACGCCTTCATTTCTTCCTGGCTCTGTGAGTGGTTTGCTGCCTCCTATCCGTCAATACCCCTGAGCAGCAACCTGATTCCTGTCCTCAGCTACCTGGCCAATGACATGGAGGAGGACGACGAGGACTCCAAACAAAACATCTTCCACTTCCTGTATGGGAAGAACCGCTCTCGCATACCCTTGCTCCGTAAGCGTCGGTTCCAGTTATACCGTTCCATGAACCCGAGGGCCAGGAAGAACCGCTCTCACATACCCTTGGTCCGTAAGCGTCGGTTCCAGTTACGCCGTTGCATGAACCCGAGGGCCAGGAAGAACCGCTCTCAGATAGTCCTGTTCCAGAAACGTCGGTTCCACTTCTTCTGTTCCATGAGCTGCAGGGCTTGGGTTTCCCCAGAGGAGTTGGAGGAGGTGAGTGGGGCCTGGGGAGGTGGAGGAGGTGGCCCGTCTTCTCAAAGGGCGTTTGTTTTTCCAGATCCAGGCTTATGACCCAGAGCACTGGGTGTGGGCGCGAGATCGCGCTCGCCTTTCCTAGAGCTCCAGGGACCGTGGAGGCCTGAGGTCATCGGCCTGAGAGAAGGTACATCTGCATCCTCCGGGGTAAAGGCAGAATTGAAGTGTGACATTGTCTCTCTCCCTTCCAGAACACCGGACCCAGGGGAGATGTGGATTTTCAGCAGGAACTTTATTCCAATGCTAATGGCAGACACCAGGAAGGAGGAGAGGAACCATTTGTGCAGATCATCTAGAAGAACCTGGACCATTCTTGATGGAGCTGAATACAGTGATCACGTTGTCCTCCTAGGAGCAGGGGTGGGGGGAGGGGGATGGGGTCCTTCTAGGAGTCCTTGGAGAAAAGTAAGAAACCAGGAGTGTTTCCAGTTCCACCCTTTCCTGGGGCACCACCACCCTTTTTATATTGCTGAATTCCAACCTCCCTGGGGCGGAACCTGGAGGTCCTGTTTCTTACGGACTTGGTTGCCACAGTCCAGGAGCATTTGAAGGCACAATGCAGGGGCTCAGATTGGCACAGAATTCTTTTGTGAAATATCAGTGCCACAGATTGTAACAGATAGCTTCATGCACACTCTGCATTTTATTGGTTTGTTTGGAAAATGTTGGCCATTGAATTATTCATAGATTTATTTCAAATAGTTTGGAAATTGTTGTACTTTTGAAAACATGCTGTTCCTGTAGTTTTTTGATGAGAGTTATAGTTGTTATATATACATAAAGATAATTTTCTTTTCATTTTTGAGACAATTCTTTTTATCCTAAATATTTTATCATCTTTAAATTTGTTTCTGTATTATTATATGTGCTCCTGAAGCGAGCACTCTTTTTATCTATGATACTTCCATAATAATCTCTTCTATTTATAGCTATTGGTAGTTCCCCTAAATTCTGACGATAGAAATTTTTATTTGCTGTTTAGGTTTGTGACTGAATTGTGAGAATTCAGTTGTGATTTTTAACATGTGTCAGATATATATACTAACACGTCTAATATATACTATTTTATTGGTTTATTTTGAAAAACATGGGTATAGAATTATTTAAATATTATTTTATTTATTTAAATATTTATTAAATATATTTATTTATTTAAATGTTATTATTACTTTAAATATTATTTTAAATATTTTGGAAATACTGGTATTTTTGAATAGATGCTGTTTCTATAAAGCTGTGTGATGGTATTATAACTGTTATATACACATACATATAATTTTGTTTTCCTTTTTAAGAGAGGATTCTTTTCATCCTAAATCTTTTACCTTTCAATCTTTGTATCTATTATTACACGTGCTGCTGAAGGGAGCATGGTTTTTATCTATGATACTTAGTTAACATATATATTACATTTATAGCTATGTAGTAGTTCCCCTAAATTCTTGTAAAAATAAATTTTTATTTGATATTTCATCTATGTTTGAAATGTGAGAATTCAGATGTAATTTTTTACCTTGATTTGGCATGTTTGTATGTTACTTTAAAGAGGATGTGTGTTCTAAAGGAGGACATGAGCTGTGTGTTTTCAAGAGAACAATAGAGTGTGTCTCTTGGGGAAACGTAATAAAAATGAACTTTTCTCACCTTCACAGCAATTGTGATCATATTGGTCTGGATTGAT